GAGCACCAGGTAAACTGAAGGTTACTTGTCACTCCCACTTGTGCCCAAAAAGCCTTGCCACATCTTCCCTCCTCACTGGAAAGACAGCACTCTTCTGTGTTAAGTATTTGATTTTGTGATTTGTCTTTCAGAATTGGAAATAGAGCGGCCATTTGGATTTGGGCAGGAAGCAGCCGAGCACAGCTTTGGATCCTTCTTTAGGGAAATCGAGTTATGGATTTATGGTCCCGGTCAAGCTCAGCCCATCCCCAGGCAGGGGCGGGCTCAGCGAGCAGCAAGAGTTCTGGTGGCGGCGGCGGCGGCAGTAGCAGCGGCAGCGGTAGCAGCGGCAGCGGTAGCAGCGGCAGCGGCAGCTTGGTCCTCTGACTCTCTTCGGTGACGGGTATTCTTGGGTGGATAATACGGATTACGTTGTTATTGCTTAAGAATACGCGTAGTCGAGGAGAGTACCAGCGGCAGGGGGGCAGCGGCCGCCCTCCCCAGCCCACCAGCTGGCCACTAAACGCCCGTGGTTGCCAAGGTAGCACTTTCTTGTTCTTTTCATTTCCTCGGGTGTTTTCGCACTGGTTCCACCGGAAAGGCTGTGCGCTGCGCCTCTGGTGACCAGGACTGGAAAATGGGTTCGCGCAGGGGGCGGGGGGCGAGGTGAAGGGGATGGGCGGGGAGCGGAAGGGGGTCCGTTTCCCCGAGCCTGCGGGGCGGTTCGGCGTTCCCAGTCCGCTCCTCTCCTCTCCACGGTGGGGTGCGGCTGGAGGGAGAGACGCGGACGGGGCGATTTTCTAAAGTTGGGAACGACTGAAAGGCCTTGAGCAGTTTGGGAGCGTCGCGAGTGAGGCGCCGAAGCTGGGCAGAGGGTCGCTGGGGGCTGCCTCCGCAGAAAGGGCGTGTCCGTGGGCGAAGGTGCCCCCGCAAGCCTGCGGAAGCGCGTGACTTCGCGAATCCCGAGCCCGGGGCGGTGCCGGAGCCCCACCCCCGGCCGGCCGCGCTGCTCCGCAACCAGACTTGGCGGCCGAGATGGGGAGGGGGCGGGGGCCCGGGGGCTGGGTCCCCGCGGAACTTCCAGATCGGAAGTGTGGCGGGTCTCTCAGGAACGCATATTTTCTTTTCGGATTCTCCGAGAAGGGGTGGAGAAACAGGATGGGAACCGGATTGGTTGCAGTGTGGCACAGACCTGGAACCTTCCTGAAAGAGGTTGGGGCAGGCAGTGACTGTTCAGACGTCCAATCTCTTTGGGACGCCTCTTCAGCGCTGTCTTCCCTGCCTCTGCCTTTAGGACGAGTCTCAAACACCAACAAACGCAAGGCACGTCCCCCCTCTCAGGTCAGCTGCGAAGGCGTGGGAGCAAGAGAGAGCCTCTCCCTCCTTCTACTTAGAGTTTTTGTTTGTTTGTTTGTTTGTTTGTTTCAAATATTAATGGACGATAAAACAACACGGATTTGTCACCTCCTAGCGAAGAGGAAGCCACCGCCACCACACCCCTCAAGCATGCCTGGGCACTCCTGGGGACAATCGGACGTGGCAGGAGTTGGCATGCCCAAGATGAAGCTGGGAAGGATGACCCAGAGTGGAAGGCGTGGGCTGGGGCTCCAGGTCTCAGCTCTCGCCAGCGTCGGACCACACAGCTTTGCCAGCTTTGCACCTTGCCTTTCCTTCTTGTGAGGCATCTGGGACCGTCCTATCAAGGCGCTTCAAAGGTGGAAGGACAGAGTGCTGGGGACAAGAACGTACCAGGCGCCCAGAAGATTCCACTAGCGCGGCCAAACACTAAGACCAGGTTTCCTCCCTGCGTGGTGGTCGTTGGTTGTGCACGGGCTACGCACGAAGACTGAATTCCTGAGAAATGGAAACTGCAGGAGAAAAATCAAATAAACTTAGAGGCCTGTGAAGCTCTCCCTCTTGTCGCTCTGGGACCGCTCTAAGCTGAGCTACATCTCAGATACCTTCTCCCCCTGGAGGATGGGCCTTTCTCAGGCACGAAGTGCGTGTGCCCCACTGGGCTCTTGCCCACAAGAGCAGTCTGAACCCTGGAGAGGCTGACACCGAGGTGTCTTGAAGGAAGCAGGCACACTCTCATGCTTCCCCACCTAGGGTTTCGCCTTTCTTCTAATATTTAGGATTCCCAGTGAAGGGTACTCCACACACACCCTCTGCCTACCCCTAATCCCACCCCATTGTGTCTGATCCCACAATTACTCCCAGGGTATCTATACTCACAGCTTTTGCGCTCAAAGAACATTGTCGTCTGCAGGGAACGGGTGGAGCCCTTCTCAGAAGCTCCCGGGGGCGAGTCCATTTTAAGAATGAGTTGAAGTAGGAAAGAAAACACAGATGCTGTCTTTGCATTCGACATTCTATCACCAGCAAGAGAATATGTAACTCCTGTTCTTTCCTTCATTATTCCATGAATTACCTTTTTTCTCTAGGGATCTACCAGTTGGTGATTTAGGGCTTTTAAATATTATGCTTGTTATGTATTTAACAAAATGCAATATGTCTACTGGTGGCATTGTTTCCTTGGGAAATTAGAAAAGTAGAAGCTACATACTCTAGTTCCTAGGTGGTCTCTGGAAAGTTGGCCTCATGCTGGTTGGCTAAATAATAAGTGTTTAGGATTTGAAAGGAAGAAAGAGAGCTGAAGTCCTGGTGACAGAGTTTGTGAGAAACAGAAGATGTAACACTCTGGCATTTGTTGAGGAGATGAGGAAGAACTTTTGAAAAATAAGCTATTCTATTCAGTTTTGTGCAAATTTATTGCAGTTGCTTCATAGAGGAAGAATAATGTTGAGAATGGAATAATTGCAAATGCTAGTGATGAAATCTAAAGGAAACCTCTACTCATAGTTAACTGAAAGTATTTTTGTTGTTGTTGTTTAAATACTTATCTCATTGCTTTCTTTCCTTTGCAGAATTATTTTCCTATAATAGTTTCCATTAGGTGTCAGTCTGAACTGGTTCTTACTTAAGTTAGGGGTGAAAATGTTCCATCATCACACCTTTTAAGATAAGAAAGTGGGAAAAATTAAAACTTTATTAAGTTGAAATTACTGGAGTTAATTTTTATTGTTAAAGACAGCTTTTTTATTCCCAGAAAAAGTAATTTTAAATTATGTCACCACTAGTCAATGACTGCTTTTGCCCTGTCACTGTCCATAGCCATGATTAAAGAAGTACAAAATGCTTGTTTGTGCATTTCATGCTAGATCCAAGTAGTGTTAAGTAGTCATAATTTTTGGATGGCTTTTCAATTGATGTCCTAAGACTAGAAGGGTAAGCAGCCTTTTCTAATATTTCTTTTGCTTTACAAAGGTGATAGAAATTTTTCCTGAAAAAAGGAACATGGATTCAGCTTAAGCTGTTCATTTGACAATACTGAGGGCACAGTAAAGGAGGAGGGAGACAAATTGTGAAAATTACTTATGTCCACTAGTTTTACTTTAATAAATCCTGCTTAAATACTCAGAATTTATGAATACAATTTATGATATATAAGTGGGATATTTTAGGTCGCCCATTTAAATTTATATAATGTCTATAAATGGTCAATTTTATACTATAATATTCATTAATAAGCATAAGAAACATCATCTTGATTGGTCATTTGCTACTGAGTCCCAAGTAAGTAGCTTGATAGAAACTGCATTTTTCAGAAAATTTGCTTATTTTATTCTTTGTATTTGTGAATTCTGTTCTGATGTTGTTGCTTGAATAAAATTGTGGGGAGTGGTGATGGTATTCGTGGTTAAAGATCCATAGAGCATTATGACAACCCCATGAACTTTCCCTGAGGCCATTGTGAGCCCTAGAATGATGTGGTTCTTGGTGTCAGAGCAATGCCAATCTAGAACCAGAACAGAGGTCCCAGTGAAAGTCCAAGCAAAGGCAAGCAACGATGAAGTAGCATTTTGATGGAAGGAATATTCCAAAAACCCTATTATCAATTTTTGTCTTATTATATTCCACATTAGTCATGAGAAATTTTCAAATTTAAAAATAGACAACAAAATTAGAGATGATGGGTATATTGGGAAACATTTTTGTGTTTTATGTAAGACAGAGGAGAAGTGCTAAGGACATAGAAGGAAAGACAGCATAAGGCCATCACAGTTGTTCACCATCTTGTCAATATGTACAGGTGCAGCTACCATTGTATCACGGAAATGACAGAATGATGTTCTTACTGTGTTGGAAAGTAGTGTATTCTGCATGGGAGACTTACTGTTTAAAAGTAAATTTCTTTTGGATATATTTTCCGTAAGAAGAAAAAATATAATAATGACATCAGAATATTTAAAGACTTTTAAATCATTTAGCTATTGAATTTAGTTATTGATAGCTGTACAGCTATATACACAAATGGTAAGTAGAGTTTAAGCAAATAGCTTTGTAGTACAATTTGTTTTTTAAATGTTTTCAGATTTTTATCTTAGTGCTTATACTTTAAATCTTGACTTACAAGTCTTGCATTTAAGTCTAGAAAACATTTTGCATGATTGTATAAAATAAACATTTTAGTTGAGGAAACACTGCAGTTCATCCAAAAAACATAAGCTAAAAAGATATAATATTTTAAATTTCTTGAAATGTGTTTGTTACCCAGTAATTAGTTGAGTTTGTTGAGTGCAGCCTAACAATAAAATCAGTGTATCTGTATGTTTGTATTGTTGACCAGCTTAAAAATTTATTACCAACTGTATCTTGTGAGTTCTGGGTTCTGTTACATCCTGGCTAATAATAATGTGAGCTAAGCAAGGCAGTCTGATCTCCAACACAATTAAAATATTATAATACATATGCAAGGGTAAAGACAACACTTCATTTGCTTTATTTGTGGAAAAGCCCTTTGAGACTCATAGTATTTGAAAATATATATATATATAGTAGATCAAACTAGAACCAAATGTTAAAAACCTACGAGTTCTAAAACATGCAGTTCAAAGATTTTAAATAAGGGTTATTGCCTTTATTAATTTAAAACCAATACTGAATCTCATTCAGTTAAATTACAAACTAAAAAAGACATATTGCTGGAATCTATTAATACTATGTTTCCAGTTCAAATGAAATTTGTACTATAATATGCTTTTTAAAAAGTTGACAAATTATATTACAATAGTGACATAATTGCATAATTTGAAAGTAGGGTCTATTTGTAAACTTGAATGAAATATGTGCTTTTTGGAAACACTTTTTCTGAAAAGATTATTTTTATAAAAATGATACATTTTAATTGGAAAGTTGATATTTCTTGCAATTTTGTTTTTAAAATTTGTATTCAATACATGAGTGAGTATTAATTGAAGCCTATTTTTGTCTCTCTAAGCTAGTGTAGTCAATTTCAATAACTGTTTCAAAGAAGTCTCAAGATAAACTAAAAATTACTCATTTAAAATAGTTTTTTATATATCTGCCAAATAGTCCATTAGTTTTTGGATTCCAAGAAGAATGAATGAATGAATGAATGAATGAAGGTCATGCCTACTATTCTGTCAGAAGCAGATATAAGAAAAAGACCTTTTCCTTTGTAATAGAAATATATCATGATAAGACTTCCAAATATCCTGGATTGTTTTACAGATAACTACACAGGAATTAAAGTTATAGAATGATTACTTTATGGATCCAGTTTCATGTTTTTTTTTCCATAAC